CCCTAAAACATGCAGAAGTTAGGAGTCGGCCTGTTTCCAGGCAGACTTTCCTTCCTGATGCTTTTGCCTCCAGTGTAAGCAGGGCCTGACCAAGACATGGAGCACCTTTGGTAGGCTAATAACTTGATAATCCACCAAAATGAAGGTTTTTAAATATTTTCTATAAATACGAATTGAATACCTCTTTCTTTACCCTTTCAAAGGTGGCTCCACAAAAGTAGAATCACACTTCCTGTGAAAAGTGTTTTAAGTTTTCTCCTCTAGAGCTCTGTTGACATCGGCCATAGCGAACTCTGTTTATTTTTCCTATTATATAAGGAATTACAAGTTGGAATCAGAAGTAATTGGCATCCTAATCCTGATTTATTCTAGTGGCAGTGTTTTGGAGTCACTTAACCCTGTCATCCTGGTTGGCCGTCCCTTCTCCCAGCTCTAACGGTGAGCAGCTGATACCCTGCTAGGTGCTGGAGAGTCAGAGGTGGACATCAGGGCCCACCTCGAAAAGTTGACAGTCTGTGGTGGGCTGAAGCCAGTAGAAAGCTGCTGTAGGAAGGCAGAGGAGTGGCCCCTATCCCAGGCTTGGGGCTCTCAGGGAAGGCTTCCTGGGGGTGAGATGGGAGGGTGGGTCCATATGCTCTTGGACCAGAATGAGTAGCCCAGAGAAGGCAAGAGGGCTCCCAAGCAAACTTGTCCTATTTAATTTTTTTTTTTTTTCCTGCTTAGAAAAGCAAAATGCGTTATGAACAAAACAAAACAAAACAAAACAAAACAAAACAAAACAAAACAAAACAAAACGCTGTAGCAAAGAAAGCGAAAGGCTCCAGTAATCCTCCCTGCTCCTCCTCACCGCACGGATCCTGTGAGATACCCCGAGCATTGGAACCTGGAGAGCTTGGGCAGGCATTCACCCTCCTTCCAGCAGGGGGCGGAACGTAAAACGCCTTGTGGCCGACGCCCTCTCTCTTTCACACGTCACTGGCGTGACCGTCCGCGCTACATACTGCGCCTGCGCAAGGGCTGTGGCCCTTTTCCCACCCCCTAGCGCCGCTGGGCCTGCAGGTCTCTGTCGAGCAGCGGACGCCGGTCTCTGTTCCGCAGGATGGTGAGTGGATGCCTCGGTCTCGGGGCTTTAGACAAAGTTTTAATAACATTCTTTTTTCTTTAAGGGGTTTGTTAAAGTTGTTAAGAATAAGGCCTACTTTAAGAGATACCAAGTGAAATTTAGAAGACGACGAGGTACTGTCACCTTTTTGTGTTTACAATATTAAGTATCCTTTCTACAATTATTTTTTTCTTTCAGAGGGTAAAACTGATTATTATGCTCGGAAACGCTTGGTGATACAAGATAAAAATAAATACAACACACCCAAATACAGGATGATAGTTCGTGTGACAAACAGAGATATCATTTGTCAGGTAAGTTGTATTCTAGACAGTCCCCTTTTTTTAGATTACTAACCTAGTTTCTCTCTTACTATAGATTGCTTATGCCCGTATAGAGGGGGATATGATAGTCTGCGCAGCGTATGCACACGAACTGCCAAAATATGGTGTGAAGGTTGGCCTGACAAATTATGCTGCAGCATATTGTACTGGCCTGCTGCTGGCCCGCAGGGTATGTACAAGATGATTTTAATTGATGTAGTTGAAACCAGCATTTACATTGGTTTCTTGAATAGCTTCTCAATAGGTTTGGCATGGACAAGATCTATGAAGGCCAAGTGGAGGTGACTGGTGATGAATACAATGTGGAAAGCATTGATGGTCAGCCAGGTGCCTTCACCTGCTATTTGGATGCAGGCCTTGCCAGAACTACCACTGGCAATAAAGTTTTTGGTGCCCTGAAGGGAGCTGTGGATGGAGGCTTGTCTATCCCTCACAGGTAAGAATACTATTTAAGACCTTGGTGCCTGGTCTATACTAAAATATGAATAACTTTATTTTAGTACCAAACGATTCCCTGGTTATGATTCTGAAAGCAAGGAATTTAATGCAGAAGTACATCGGAAGCACATCATGGGCCAGAATGTTGCAGATTACATGCGCTACTTAATGGAAGAAGATGAAGATGCTTACAAGAAACAGTTCTCTCAATACATAAAGAACAGCGTAACTCCAGACATGGTAAAACATTTACCTAAAAATGCCTATATTGGAACCAAGTACTGTTTGCTTTCCTTTGTTTCAGATGGAGGAGATGTATAAGAAAGCTCATGCTGCTATACGAGAGAATCCAGTCTATGAAAAGAAGCCCAAGAAAGAAGTTAAAAAGAAGAGGTATGTCGTCTTTTTTTTTGTCTTTTCAAGAAGTTTAAAAAATATATATTCCTATCTTTTGTAGGTGGAACCGTCCCAAAATGTCCCTTGCTCAGAAGAAGGATCGGGTAGCTCAAAAGAAGGCAAGCTTCCTCAGAGCTCAGGAGCGGGCTGCTGAGAGCTAAACCCAGCAATTTTCTATGATTTTTTCAGATATAGATAATAAACTTATGAACAGCAACTATTTCTGTGTTAAGCTCTTATTCTTATGAACCT